ACCTCTATCACCCTACTCCCAGATTATCTCCCTATGTTTTGAGTTGCAGGACTCTCTCTCAGCATTTTTTTTCTGGCGGGGGGTGGGGGTGGTACCAACCCAGAGTCCGGGCCATCTGGGGCTGTCTCTGCTTGCTTTCTCAAATCTGTAGTCTCTTCTCCCCTGACTGGCAGGGCCGGCCAGAAACCAGTGCCAGCCAAGACTGGATGGTCTGCCTGATTCGAAAAGTTGGGGCGTGCTTTCTCCTTCAACTCTTTCAAAGAAAACGTTCTTGTCTGGATCTTTCTGGCTGTGGTGACCGCCGGCTTGACCTCAGTGGACCCACTCATTTCTGGAACTGTCCTCTGCACCCCGCCCTGCCCTAAGTCCCGCTCCAGATCTCACCCCATGCCACCCAATCCGACACCCGACACACAGAGTCCTAGGGTCCAGGAGCGGCCGTCCCAACACGGGGCGCTTGCACACGCCGACAGACCTCCTTGGAGGAGCCGCTCGCAGGGAGGACAAGCCCGGGACTCCGCCCCCCGCCCTGCCACGAGTTCCACCGCGAGATAAGAGGGCCCTTCCCCAACGACGCAGAATGCCAGAAGGCAATCTGGGCGCGGGTTGCTGAGCCCGGGCCCCTCCTTAACTTCCCCGACCCGGTCTTTCCCCACTGATCTCTCCGACCTGCCCCTCTGGGTAGCTTCAGCCCCGGGTCCACGCGCTGCTATTGGCCCTCCCCGACCGCTCGGCTCCACCTTCAGCGTCGCGATTGGTCAGCTCGCGGGGCCCCGCCCCGTTTTCCTGGAAAGTTCTTGGAAATCTGTCAAAGTATTTCCTTTCACTGCTCAGGGCCCCAGACCCGGCGACGGGGCCCGCGCACCCCGCCCGGGCCCCACCGCTCAGCCCGCGGTTCTAGGAAGACGCTGCTTCCGGGAAGGGCTGGAACGCGGCAGACAAAGGATTAGGCAGCAGCTCGCCCCGCCCCGCTCGTCTGGCCCGCCCCCCTCGCCCTCGCAGGCGGTCCGCGCCACTGCCTCTCAGTCCCTGTCCTGCGCCCGCGCGCCCCGGGAGCCTACCCAGCACGCGCTCCGCGCCCACTGGTTCCCTCCAGCCGCCGCCGTCCAGCCGAGTCCCCACTCCGGAGTCGCCGCTGCCGCGGGGACATGGTCCTCTGCGTTCAGGGGTAAGCGCGGCTCTCTGCCCCCTTCCCGGCCAGGTCCCATAGCCTCTTTCACTTTTTACCCTAGGTGAGCACCCCCTTGTAAGCTCAGGGCTACTGTTGGGTGTCAGGGAACAAAGTTTTAGACTGCTGCGCTCCAAAGCGGGCACACACATGTACCTAGAACACACCAGCCACTGTCCCCACCATGATGATGACACAGCCATGGACACACCCCTGCCCAGGTACACACTCACCAGGAGCTTGTGGTGATCAACCTCCACTCACTGCTCATCCACTGCCTTCTAGACCTCGTCCTTTGCTGGCTGTGGAGCGGACTGGGCAGCGGCCCCTGTGGGCCCCGTCCCTGGAACTGCCCAAGCCAGTCATGCAGCCCTTGCCTGCTGGGGCCTTCCTCGAGGAGGTGGCAGAGGGTACCCCAGCCCAGACAGAGAGTGAGCCAAAGGTGCTGGACCCAGAGGAGGATCTGCTGTGCATAGCCAAGACCTTCTCCTACCTTCGGGAATCTGGTGAGTCTGAGGGGGGAGGCAGGCCTTTTCCTTATGTCCCTTGGCCCCCTCTGCACTTGCCTAGGCTGGTATTGGGGTTCCATTACGGCCAGCGAGGCCCGACAACACCTGCAGAAGATGCCAGAAGGCACGTTCTTAGTACGTGACAGCACGCACCCCAGCTACCTGTTCACGCTGTCAGTGAAAACCACTCGTGGCCCCACCAATGTACGCATTGAGTATGCCGACTCCAGCTTCCGTCTGGACTCCAACTGCTTGTCCAGGCCACGCATCCTGGCCTTTCCGGATGTGGTCAGCCTTGTGCAGCACTATGTGGCCTCCTGCACTGCTGATACCCGAAGCGACAGCCCCGATCCTGCTCCCACCCCGGCCCTGCCTATGCCTAAGGAGGATGCGCCTAGTGACCCAGCACTGCCTGCTCCTCCACCAGCCACTGCTGTACACCTAAAACTGGTGCAGCCCTTTGTACGCAGAAGCAGTGCCCGCAGCCTGCAACACCTGTGCCGCCTTGTCATCAACCGTCTGGTGGCCGACGTGGACTGCCTGCCACTGCCCCGGCGCATGGCCGACTACCTCCGACAGTACCCCTTCCAGCTCTGACTGTACGGGGCAATCTGCCCACCCTCACCCAGTCGCACCCTGGAGGGGACATCAGCCCCAGCTGGACTTGGGCCCCCACTGTCCCTCCTCCAGGCATCCTGGTGCCTGCATACCTCTGGCAGCTGGCCCAGGAAGAGCCAGCAAGAGCAAGGCATGGGAGAGGGGAGGTGTCACACAACTTGGAGGTAAATGCCCCCAGGCCGCATGTGGCTTCATTATACTGAGCCATGTGTCAGAGGATGGGGAGACAGGCAGGACCTTGTCTCACCTGTGGGCTGGGCCCAGACCTCCACTCGCTTGCCTGCCCTGGCCACCTGAACTGTATGGGCACTCTCAGCCCTGGTTTTTCAATCCCCAGGGTCGGGTAGGACCCCTACTGGCAGCCAGCCTCTGTTTCTGGGAGGATGACATGCAGAGGAACTGAGATCGACAGTGACTAGTGACCCCTTGTTGAGGGGTAAGCCAGGCTAGGGGACTGCACAATTATACACTATTTATTTATTTATTCTCCTTGGGGTTGGTGTCAGGGGCGAGCCAACCCCACCTCTATGCCCTGAGCCCTGGTAGTCCAGAGACCCCAACTCTGCCCTGGCTTCTCTGGTTCTTCCCTGTGGAAAGCCCATCCTGAGACATCTTGCTGGAACCAAGGCAATCCTGGATGTCCTGGTACTGACCCACCCGTCTGTGAATGTGTCCACTCTCTTCTGCCCCCAGCCATATTTGGGGAGGATGGACAACTACAATAGGTAAGAAAATGCAGCCGGAGCCTCAGTCCCCAGCAGAGCCTGTGTCTCACCCCCTCACAGGACAGAGCTGTATCTGCATAGAGCTGGTCTCACTGTGGCGCAGGCCCCGGGGGGAGTGCCTGTGCTGTCAGGAAGAGGGGGTGCTGGTTTGAGGGCCGCCACTGCAGTTCTGCTAGGTCTGCTTCCTGCCCAGGAAGGTGCCTGCACATGAGAGGAGAGAAATACACGTCTGATAAGACTTCATGAAATAATAATTATAGCAAAGAACAGTTTGGTGGTCTTTTCTCTTCCACTGATTTTTCTGTAATGACATTATACCTTTATTACCTCTTTATTTTATTACCTCTATAATAAAATGATACCTTTCATGTACAGAGCCCTCAATGGGGCCGATTTTCAGTTGT